TGCACCCCAGCAGAATGTAAGCTCCATAAGGAAAAGAATGTTGATCTATTTTGTTCTCTGATGTAATCCGCTGTACGCCCTGGACAGAACCTGCTGTAAAGTAGGAGCTCAATAAGTATGTGAATTAATGTATCGTGGGAAGGAAAGAACCCAGAGAATAAGGGGCGGCTGAAGCTGTGAAAGGAGCAATTAGGCCTGGCGCGGGGGCTCACGCCTGTAATCCCAGCACTTTGAGGGACCAAGGCGGGCAGATCACTTGAGATCAGAAGTTCGAGACCAGCCTGGCCAATAACATGGCGAAACCCCGTCTCTACTAAAAATACAAAAATTAGCCCAGCGTTGTGGCGGGCGCCTGTGGTCTCAGGTACTCTGAGGCTGAGACAGAGAATTGCTTGAACCCGGAAGACGGAGGTTGCAGTGAGCTGAGATCTCGCCACTATACTCCAGCCTGGGCGACAGAGTGAGACTCGGTCTCAAAAAAAGAAAAAAAGAGTGTGTGTTGGGGGGGACGGGTCAATAAATAGAGCAATACTGTATATGTAAAATACAGAATGGTATGATACCAAGAACACATAGATGGAATGATCTGCAGCACTTCTCAACTGTATTACATTCAACGAAACCGTTTAGAGCTTGTTCTCCCTCCCTCCCCCACTTTCTTTGTTCCTTGGGGAACCCCCACACGGCACAAACCGTGTTTTAATTCCTATTCTCTAGTGTGCAGATAAGTGCCTGGCACTATTAAGTGGTCAAAAGAGGTCGTGAGCAAGTTAACAAATCACTGTTTCCATGTCCCTAACTACTCTTAAGCTCGTAGAGAAGATACTTCCTATCTCTTGCGCTTCTACCTCAACTCCCACTTCGCAGAGAGGGCTAAAAGCGACGTCGTAAACTTATTACGTAATAAGGCAGCGCCCAGAGGCGGAAGAGGCCGGTTTTTGCTCCGGCCACGTGAGGAGGGTGGGCGGGGCGTTAAAGTTCATATCCCAGTGTCCTTTGAATCGACTTCCTTTTTTCTTTTTTCCGGCGTTCAAGATGTCGAAGCGAGGTGAGGTTTTGTTTCTGGAGGATCCTCCACCATTATCCTGTTTCCCTTCCCTTTATATCCACAGGACGTGGTGGGTCCTCTGGTGCGAAATTCCGGATTTCCTTGGGTCTTCCGGTAGGAGCTGTAATCAATTGTGCTGACAACACAGGTGAGGTCTTTGCACGTTGCTATACTCCCCCTCATTTTTTATTTTTATTTACATTCTTTTGTAGGAGCCAAAAACCTGTATATCATCTCCGTGAAGGGGATCAAGGGACGGCTGAACAGACTTCCCGCTGCTGGTGTGGGTGACATGGTGATGGCCACAGTCAAGAAAGGCAAACCAGAGCTCAGAAAAAAGGGTGAGTAAACACTGAGCCCACCTTAATACTGATTAATGACTGCTGTCCTTTTTTCTTCTCTCAGTACATCCAGCAGTGGTCATTCGACAACGAAAGTCATACCGTAGAAAAGATGGCGTGTTTCTTTATTTTGAAGATAATGCAGGAGTCATAGTGAACAATAAAGGCGAGATGAAAGGTAGGAAATCAGTCCAGCTTGTTCCTTAGGTCTTATTTTATTTTATTTTATTTTTTTAATGCAGGTTCTGCCATTACAGGACCAGTAGCAAAGGAGTGTGCAGACTTGTGGCCCCGGATTGCATCCAATGCTGGCAGCATTGCATGATTCTCCAGTATATTTGTAAAAAATAAAAAAAAAAACTAAACCCATTAAAAAGTATTTGTTTGCAGTGCTTGTCTCCCTGTTCACTTCCAGGGTTCAAGCGATTCTCCTGCCTCAGCCTCCTAAGTAGCTGGGATTACAGGCACCTGCCGTCATGCCTGGCTAGTTTTTGTATTTTTGGTGGAGACAGGGTTTCACCATGTTTGCCAAACGACTCAAACTCCTGATCTCAAGTGATCTGCCCACCCAGGCCTCTACAGTGTTTTTGACATACCCTGACCATCACTTTTCTGAAATGGAAACTCTGGGCATTTTTTTTTTAAAGCAATCCTTGCTTTTTTGTGAGTTTGCAGACTTTCAGCATCTTCCAATTGCTGTATTTACAATTTTGGCCTCAAAAAGTATTATTTGGGTTTTGAGTCCCAAAAATAATAGTAGATACTGCTCAATGACTGGCTATACATGGTAGCTTCTCCTGGAGTGAGGAAGGCATTCAAATGGCTGGGCGCGGTAGCTGGCACCTGTAATCCCAACACTTTCGGAGGCCAAGGCAGGCAGATCATGAGGTCAGGAGTTCAAGACCAGGCTGACCAACGTGGTGAAACCTCCTCTTTTCTAAAAATACAAAAATTAGCTGGGCGTGGTGGCGCACCGCCTGTAATCTCAGCTACTGAGAGAATCGCTTGAACCTGGGAGGTGGAGTTTGCAGCGAGTCGAGATTGCACCATTGTACTCCATCCAGCCTGGGCAACGGAGCAAGATTCCGTTCCCGCCCCCGCCCCAAAAAAAGGCATTGAAGTTAAGATAGACTATATAGTTAGATCCTGGACACACACATGGATTTTGAGGAATGATGTGAGTTTGTTTATGTATGTACATTTTAGCAGTTAACAGATTTGGAGTAAATTGAATATTTATAAAACAACAGTAATTGCCATGTAGGTTTACTGTCATAGTGGAAGATGATTAAGTTGATGGTACCTACAGGTATTTTGCTATGAAAATGTTTTGACAAACAGGATGATCGTGTAATTTATGTTCCAAGCTCTAGTTTGAGAATGGAAGAATGTGGTAAATTTTTGCCAACTGAACAGGCATAAAGCGCTGATAATAAGGGACTTGGCCTTAAGGTAGGAGGTTGTTAGCATTTCTTTCTAAACGTGTAAGAGTTTATTTAGGTGACACCCAGCGTTTTGGAAAAATGGGTGTTTGTTTAGAACAATAATTTGGAGGGAAGTGGACTAAACAGGGTTTTTAGATTAAGGTTTGTGTTTATGTATCTGTATCTGCAAATACTCAGCCATAAATGTTTCTACCTGTAAGTTGGGTATAATACAAGCTCCACTTGGTATCAAAAAGGACTACCCTTAGTGTCTTCCATGACTAGTTATGGAATGTACCAGACCTAGAGAGGAGTTGTTCTAACCTGGAGCTTTTGAAAATGTTTCCGGTCCATACCCTAGACCAATTAAGTCAGACTGCAGAATAGGACTCAGACATCAGAATTGTGAAGCTCCCAGGAGATGTCAAGGTATACCCAAGACTGAGAACCAGTACCCTGTCTAGACTGAACCAGGCTTGGTTTTAGAAGTATTAAATCTCGCCTGGGTACGGTGGCTCACACCTATAATCCCAGCACTTTGGGAGGCTGAGGTGGGTGGATCATCTGAGGTCAGGAGAGTGAGACCAGCCTGTCCAACATGTTGAAACCCCATCTCTACTATACAAAATTAGCCAGGCATGGTGGTGCATGCTGTAATCCCAGCTACTTGGGAGGCTGAGGCAGGAGAATTGCTTGAACCCCGGAGATGGAGGTTGCAGTGAGCTGAGGTCGCACGATTGTGCTCCAGCCTGGGCAACCAGTGAAACTCTGGGGGGAAAGAAAAAAAATGTATTAAATCTCTAGTTTTAGAGAGTTACACCATAACATCCCTGAGTATGGTCAATTTCAAGTCAGCTTTAGTGTGACAAGCCCCTAGGCCCACCATTTATGTCTTTATATATTATGGCAATATATGATCCTTATATATTAACCACTAATCGCTGCTGTTTTTGAATGTTATCTTTTCTGAGGCAGTCTTGCTCTGTCACACAGGCTGGAGTGCAGTAACACCACTGAAGCTCACTGTAACTTTGAACTGCTGGACTTGGAATCCTCCTGCTGTGGCCTTCAAAGGGCTGCAATTACAAGTGTGAGCCACTGCATCCCACCTCACATTTTATTCTTTGGAGATTTTTTTTGACTTGGATTAAAAAACTTTATATTTACACTTCACTAAATGTTTTCCTTTGTCAGCTGGGCATGGT